TTCTAACAGAAAAAAAATTAAAAATAAGTTGAATGTCCTTCAGAAGGACATTGGTAAATAAAGTATGGTGAACTCATATAATGGGACCCAAATAGGAAGTGAAAATTGCATAATCTAGAACTACGTGTATCCATGTGAACACATTTCAAGATTATCCTGCTGGGTGAAAAAAGCAAGTTGCACAATTATATACCCAGTATAATGGTATTTCTTCAGAGTTTAAAAACATACCAAACAATTCTGTAAAGTGCTTACAGGCACAAATATATGTAGCAAAAATACAAAAGTATGCATAGGAATGGTAAAACTCAAAGGCAGAAAGTGATTACCATAGGGGAGGGACAGAAATGAGTTCAGAAGACTAGATCTGTGAGGTTTTATGTCCTTTAAAAAAGATCTGAAGAAAATAGAGCAAATGTTAAGCTTTGACAAAGACGTGGCTAGGGGAGGGGAAGGCACACAGAATAGTGATTAATTATATTATTCGCTATAGTTTTTTGGTATGCTTTAAATTTTTTTGAATTGCACTTTGACCTATTAAAGGCGAATTCCACTGAGTTGGGGGTGGGTGGGTCAGGGAAGGCTTCTCAGACGAATTGAGTCTTACTTAAGATGACAGCTGAAAATTGAGTAGAAGAGGAAGGGCGGCAAGGTGTTTCAGGCAGAGAAGCCTGCGCTAAGAGGCTGGACTGGGAAGGTGAGGTAGGGGCCAGGGACTGAGACCCCCTGTGTGGCCAGAGCAGGGGAAGAAAGGAGCTGATGTTGAGGGGAGGGGAGGCGAAGGGGGTGTGCACAGACCATGCAGGACCCCACAGGCCATCCTGAAGGCTCAAGCCTCTCCCCTAAATATGACAAAATCAGCAGGCGGCCCAGGGACACTTCACTCGGCCAGATAGCGGAACAGGGAGGGCGTTCTTGAAAAGGTGACTCACATCTTGAGTTCTGGAGGATGAGTAAGAGGAAGCCGGTAGGGGGAGGGGGAGAAGGGAGGAAGGGGAAAATTCTCTGGATAGGGCCTAACTGCAGCAAAGACCTGAGGACCTTCAAGAGTGTGGCCCCAGCGGGCTCCAGCCTCCGAGCCTAGCTCGGGAGGCGTGGTGTAGAAAATGGCAGACTAGGGCATCCATGAAGACCGGGCGGCCCCAAGCCGAGAGGCATGGCAAAACAGGGGTTGCAGGTGGCTGTTCTGGCAGAGCGAGGAGGATGGATTTGAAGAAGACAGGCATGCAGGGGAGACCTTTGAGGGGAATGTGTCAACAGCCAAGGGGGGCGGGGCGCCGGGGAGGTCTGGATGAAGTGGGAATGAGGATGGAGTGCAGAGTGCCTGGAGAAGTGTTCAGGAGGGAAGGCGAGGCATCGGGACGAGGGGCTGGGCGGTCGCGCCATCTCTGCGATAGACAATAATCGGGTCAACACGCGGCGAGTGGCGGTGCGCGCGGGGCCAACCGCGTGGAGCTGTCGGGAGGGCGATAGGATGGGCGCGCCCGGGCTGCAGGCGGGGAGCCGGAGGTGGGAGGTGCCTCTTGAGAGTGGCTCTCCACCGCTGACAGCAAACGAGCTGGTCCGGACGGAGGACAGAGGGGGAAGAAACGGAGGGAGTCGCTGGGGGACGGCGACGAGTGGGATCCGGGCGGGTGGGACTGGGCGCAAAGGACCGCGCCGACGCCGCATGGCTGCCGGGAATTCAGCTCCCCCGGCCAGGTTGAGCGGGCCCCGGGGCCCGGAGCGGGCGTCGGCATCTCCGGCCTCCCCGCGGGGCTGCAGGCAGGCGGCGCCCCGAGCGCACCCCGCGCGAGCAGGCGCGGAACAGCGGACCCAGGCCGGGCCTTCCCGCAGCTTTTCTGGCCGCCTCGGAGGGCAGGGTCCCAGCGCGGCCCGAGGCGCCTCTTGCCAGCGGCCCGACCTCCTGCCCTCCCGGCCCCCTCCAGGCTCCCCGCACGTGCAGGCCCGGCGACGTCACTGCGGCTCTGACGCGCTCTTGGAGGCCCGGGCGGAGGCGGCGCGGCGCGGGCTTCCTCCGGGAGGTCCCGGTCCCGGCAGCCCGCGGCCGCGTCCTTGGCCCTCCTCCGGGGGAACCTCGTTCATTCCAAACTCTGGAAGGCCGGCTGTCCTTCGGTTACTGATAAGGACGCGAGCTCTTGGTAAAAGATTTGAACAATGCCCGGAAAGAAATAGCTGGACCTAAGAAACAGACTAATAATAGCTGCCAGCTAGAGCTCCACTCGTGTGCTCAGCGCCTTTAGGAACAATAATAACGACCACAGCCATAGTAGCCACCATTTATTGAGCGCTTACTCTGTGCCAGGTGCTGTGTTAAGCGCTTTGCAGGCAACAACCCTCGGAGGTAAGTACCATTATCATCCCTATTTTGCAGGAAACCCGGGCACAGAGAGGTTAAGTAACTTGCCCCAGGGCACACAGCTAGCTGATGTCAGTGCCAGAATTCCAACCGCGGCTGTCGGACCCCATGCCATCCTCATGTCAACCCACTAAGGACGGGATCCTTCTGTCCATCTTAAAGATGAGGCAACTAAGGCACATGGAAATTTAAGTATAATACCTTGCCCAAGGTCACCTAGCTGGAAAATGGACGAGACAGAAAGCGAACCCAGGGCTCCTTTCTGTACGCAGAACCCGCGGTCTTGGCCATAGGCGATGCCACTTCCGACAGCCCAGCAGGGTCTGGCCCTGGGTCCCAGAGGCGCAGCCCCTGCGGGGTTTGGATGGGTTCCTGCGGCCTCCGATCCGCTGGTGAATTGGGTGTGTCTGAGCATCGTCCCCGCTCAGCCCGCAGGCGTAGGATAGGGAGGCGTCTCCGGGAATCTACTCCGGGACGGGTCCGCGGTCCTCAGTCGGGATGGAGCGGGGGCGGAGGCAGCCGGAGGGAACTGGAGTCCCCATTGCAGAACTGCGGGGCCGGGCTCTGGGCTGGGCGCCTGCCCCGCGCGGCCGGCAGAGGGCGCTGCCGCACACGCCTTGGATCTCACTGTCACTGGGACCTCGGGGCAGGCTGACGTCGGCCTGCAGACGCCTGGACTCAGAACCCCGAAGCAAGAAGCTTCCCTTCCTGGTGGCTGCCATCCCTCAGGCCCACCATTTCAGCCCTGGACCTGCTTTCCCTGACCACTTTTCCCCATCTTCTGTGCTCCTGCCATCCCACCACTGGCCTTCAAGACTTCCCCAGTCCCTGCACAGCGGGTTTTGTCATCTGCTGAGAGGCGCGGACACTGATTCCCATCCCATTAAAAGGCCTAGATGTCTGCAAGTCAAATTCAGCCTTGCTTCCCCTTCTCGCCCTCTGGTGATTTAAAATAGGGATACATCATCTACTTGGAATAAATGACTAATTTTTCTCTTCTCCAAAATACGGTGGGTATGGGGAGGGTTGGTTAAGTAG